GCCACAGGGAGGCTCTGGAGGCGGCCTGAGGCAAGAGTGCTAGGAGGGATCAGAGCTAGCCCACCCCTACCCTCACTCAGCCGTCTGGGCTTCTCTGAACCCCTTCTCCTCCTCTGTTCCCTAAAGCCAGCCAGGGGGAGTCCCAGGGAGGCAGACCGAAAAGGGGTGGGGTGTCATCCTGGTCACTATTAGACCCTGCAACGGCGACCTTGAAAACTACTCAGCGTCTGTTGCCCGAGTGGAGCATAGTGCTTTACAATCTCTTCCCATCACAGCAAACCATCAAGGTAGGGCTACTATTATTTTATGGTTGAAAAACAGAGGTCCTGCGTCCCTTGGGGGCTGTGCCAGCAGCGGCCAAGTTGGGATTTCCCCTGGTCCAGCAGCCCCAGACAGCACACGGGGCAGGGTAGGCTTTCTGCCTTCTTCACTTCCCCAGGGCAGGTGAGTGACCTGGAGGGAGGGGGTCACCCCTAAAAACAGGGGTAGTGCTAGGACTGAAACCCTCCCTTCTTGATATCCCACTGGCAAGCTTGAGGAGCCAGGCTGCCAGTCGGGAGATTCGGCCCAGTGTTCCCACTGGAGAGGGCGGCAAGTGCCCGGGCGATCCCCTCACCTGCGTTCGGGAGATATACCCCCGCCCCCGCCCCGCCAGGAGGGTGAAAAGATGGCCCCAGGAGCCAGCCGGCTGGGACAAGGCGGAGTGAGAGGACAGGCTGGGGCCAGGGGCGCTGGGCTGTCCCGGGCAGCCCTCCTCCGGGCAAGCCGGAGCAGGGGTGGATTGGGAGCGCTCGGGGCGGGCCCGCGGTGGCCCCGGGGCGGTGGCGCCCGGCCGGAGAGGGTGGGGCGGAGCAGCCGCCCTGTACTTCCCCTTCGCCGCTAGCTCTACAACAGCCTGATTTCCCCGAAATGACGGCACGCAGCCGGCCAATGGGCGCCCGCGCGGCTGTCCGGGGGCGGGGCCGGCCAGGGCTGGGGAATCCCGCTAAGTGTTTGGATTGCTCGGTGGCGCCGCTGCCCTGGCAGAGCTCGCCACTCCTTAGTCGAGGCAAGACGTGCGCCCGAGCCCCGCCGAACCGAGGCCACCCGGAGCCGTGCCCAGTCCACGCCGGCCGTGCCCGGCGGCCTTAAGAACCCGGCAACCTCTGCCTTCTTCCCTCTTCCACTCGGAGTCGCGCTCCGCGCGCCCTCACTGCAGCCCCTGCGTCGCCGGGACCCTCGCGCGCGACCGCCGAATCGCTCCTGCAGCAGAGGTGAGTACGCCTTTGAGGCGCGGGGCACCGGCTCCAGACTGGAGCCTCTGTGTTCTCTTTACAGCCAACATGCCCATCACTCGGATGCGCATGAGACCCTGGCTAGAGATGCAGATTAATTCCAACCAAATCCCGGGGCTCATCTGGATTAATAAAGTGAGTGTAACTCTTTGGGTTTTCCTGCCACTCACAGCCTTATGTGTATGTGTGTATTGTTCAGGAGGAGATGATCTTCCAGATCCCATGGAAGCATGCTGCCAAGCATGGCTGGGACATCAACAAGGATGCCTGTTTGTTCCGGAGCTGGGCCATTCACACAGGTGTGTGCCTGGGACTCAGGCCTAGGAAGCCCCTGACGATCCTCTTTTTTCTCCTGCCCTCTAGGCCGATACAAAGCAGGGGAAAAGGAGCCAGATCCCAAGACGTGGAAGGCCAACTTTCGCTGTGCCATGAACTCCCTGCCAGATATCGAGGAGGTGAAAGACCAGAGCAGGAACAAGGGCAGCTCAGCTGTGCGAGTGTACCGGATGCTTCCACCTCTCACCAAGAACCAGAGAAAAGGTATCCAAGGACTCTGGGTCCTTGGGAAGCCCGCACCAAGGCTGACAGCCCGTCTGCCCCACAGAAAGAAAGTCGAAGTCCAGCCGAGATGCTAAGAGCAAGGCCAAGAGGAAGGTGAGTGTGGTCCTAAGCAGCCAGGCCTTTGGGCCTGGGCCTAAGCTGCTTTCTCCCTCGACAGTCATGTGGGGATTCCAGCCCTGATACCTTCTCTGATGGACTCAGCAGCTCCACTCTGCCTGATGACCACAGCAGCTACACAGTTCCAGGCTACATGCAGGACTTGGAGGTGGAGCAGGCCCTGACTCCAGGTGAGCTGGTCCAGGTCTGGCAGGAGACCCCAAACCTTGACCTGTGGCTTCTGCTGTTCCCCAGCACTGTCGCCATGTGCTGTCAGCAGCACTCTCCCCGACTGGCACATCCCAGTGGAAGTTGTGCCGGACAGCACCAGTGATCTGTACAACTTCCAGGTGTCACCCATGCCCTCCACCTCTGAAGGTTGGTGCTCCTGGGGCCTGGCCTGCCTGCTTCCAGCCAACCTCTCTGCTTTCCCCATCCACAGCTACAACAGATGAGGATGAGGAAGGGAAATTACCTGAGGACATCATGAAGGTAAAGCCCCTTCCTACCTGGGCACTCTTGAAGAGTTGATAGCCTCTTGCTCTTCTGTCCCCAGCTCTTGGAGCAGTCGGAGTGGCAGCCAACAAACGTGGATGGGAAGGGGTACCTACTCAATGAACCTGGAGTCCAGCCCACCTCTGTCTATGGAGACTTTAGCTGTAAGGAGGAGCCAGAAATTGACAGCCCAGGGGGTAAGAAGGCCCTGGATCCTTATGGCTTCTTATACCCTCATACAACCTTCTTCACATCTTCTAGGGGATATTGGGCTGAGTCTACAGCGTGTCTTCACAGATCTGAAGAACATGGATGCCACCTGGCTGGACAGCCTGCTGACCCCAGTCCGGTTGCCCTCCATCCAGGCCATTCCCTGTGCACCGTAGCAGGGCCCCTGGGCCCCTCTTATTCCTCTAGGCAAGCAGGACCTGGCATCATGGTGGATATGGTGCAGAGAAGCTGGACTTCTGTGGGCCCCTCAACAGCCAAGTGTGACCCCACTGCCAAGTGGGGATGGGGCCTCCCTCCTTGGGTCATTGACCTCTCAGGGCCTGGCAGGCCAGTGTCTGGGTTTTTCTTGTGGTGTAAAGCTGGCCCTGCCTCCTGGGAAGATGAGGTTCTGAGACCAGTGTATCAGGTCAGGGACTTGGACAGGAGTCAGTGTCTGGCTTTTTCCTCTGAGCCCAGCTGCCTGGAGAGGGTCTCGCTGTCACTGGCTGGCTCCTAGGGGAACAGACCAGTGACCCCAGAAAAGCATAACACCAATCCCAGGGCTGGCTCTGCACTAAGAGAAAATTGCACTAAATGAATCTCGTTCCCAAAGAACTACCCCCTTTTCAGCTGAGCCCTGGGGACTGTTCCAAAGCCAGTGAAATGTGAAGGAAAGTGGGGTCCTTCGGGGCGATGCTCCCTCAGCCTCAGAGGAGCTCTACCCTGCTCCCTGCTTTGGCTGAGGGGCTTGGGAAAAAAACTTGGCACTTTTTCGTGTGGATCTTGCCACATTTCTGATCAGAGGTGTACACTAACATTTCCCCCGAGCTCTTGGCCTTTGCATTTATTTATACAGTGCCTTGCTCGGCGCCCACCACCCCCTCAAGCCCCAGCAGCCCTCAACAGGCCCAGGGAGGGAAGTGTGAGCGCCTTGGTATGACTTAAAATTGGAAATGTCATCTAACCATTAAGTCATGTGTGAACACATAAGGACGTGTGTAAATATGTACATTTGTCTTTTTATAAAAAGTAAATTGTTTATAAGGGGTGTGGCCTTTTTAGAGAGAAATTTAACTTGTAGATGATTTTACTTTTTATGGAAACACTGATGGACTTATTATTGGCATCCCGCCTGAACTTGACTTTGGGGTGAACAGGGACATGCATCTATTATAAAATCCTTTCGGCCAGGCGCGGTGGCTCACACCTGTAATCCCAGCACTTTGGGAGGCCGAGATGGGTGGATCACCTGAGGTCAGGAGTTCGAGACCAGCCTGGTGAAACTCCATTTCTACTAAAAATGCAAAAATTAGCTGGGCGTGGTTGCGGGTGCTTGTAATCCCAGCTACTCAGGAGGCTGAGGCAAGAGAATCGCTTGAACCTGGGAGGTGGAGGTTGCAGTGAGCCGAGAACATGCCATTGCACTCCAGCCCGGGCACCAAAAAAAAAAAAAAAAAAAAAAACCTTTCATTTGGCCGGGCATGGTGGCTTATGCCTGTAATCCTGGCACTTTGGGAGGCCAAGGTGGGCAGATCACCTGAGGTCAGGAGTTTGAGACCAGCCTGGCCAACATGGTGAAACCTCATCTCTACTAAAAATACAAAAATTAGGCCGGGCACGGTGGCTCACGCCTGTAATCCCAGCACTTTGGGAGGCAGAGGCGGGCGGATCACGAGGTCAGGAGATCAAGACCATCCTGGCTAACACGGTGAAACCCCGTCTCTACTAAAAATATAAAAAATTAGCCGGGCCTAGTGGCGGGTGCCTGTAGTCCCAGCTACTCGGGAGGCTGAGGCAGGAGAATGGCATGAACCCCGGAGGCAGAGCTTGCAGTGAGCCGAGATTGCACCACTGCACTACAGCCTGGGCGACAGAGCGAGACTCCGTCTCAAAAAAAAAAAAAAAAATTAGCCGGGCCTGGTGGCGGGCGCCTGTAATCCCAGCTACTGTGGAGGCTGAAGCACAAGAATCACTTGAACCCGGGAGATGGAGGTTGCAGTGAGCTGAGACTGTGCCACTGCACTCCAGCCTGGGTGACAAGAGTGAGACTTTGTCTCAAAAAAAAAAAAATCCTTTTGTTTATGTTCACATAGACAATGGCAGAAGGAGGGGACATTCCTGTCATAGGAACATGCTTATATAAACATAGTCACCTGTCCTTGACTATCACCAGGGCTGTCAGTTGATTCTGGGCTCCTGGGGCCCAAGGAGTGTTAAGTTTTGAGGCATGTGCCATAGGTGATGTGTCCTGCTAACACACAGATGCTGCTCCAAAAAGTCAGTTGATATGACACAGTCACAGACAGAACAGTCAGCAGCCCAAGAAAGGTCCTCACGGCTGCTGTGCTGGGTAGCACTTGCCATCCAGTTTCTAGAGTGATGAAATGCTCTGTCTGTACCGTTCAATACAGTAGGCACTGGCACTAGCCACATGTGCCAGCTAAGCACTTGAAATGTGGCCAGTGCAATAAGGAATTGAACTTTTAATTGCATTTAATAAACTGTATGTAAATAGTCACATGTGGTCAGTGGTTACCATATTGAACAGTG